TTGTACAGATGGGGTCTCGCTTTGTTGCCCAGGCTGGTCTTGGACTGGGTTAAAGTGATCCTACCACCTGCTCCTCCCAAAATGCTGGGAATACAGGCATGAGCTACAGCAACCTGGCCAGCATTTCTTAAAATATGAGGGTAGTTGTCTCGTATTTTATATAAATACAGGATTCACAATCTGGATTTGTCTCATTGTTTCCTTGTTAGATTAGGTTCAGGCTAAGTATTTATGGCAAGAATACTGCTTAGGAGATGATGAGCTAAAGGTAACTTTTTTTTTCAAGATGGAGTCTCACTCTGTCACCCAGGCTGGAGTGCAGTGGCGCGATCTCGGCTCACTGCAACCTCTGCCACCCGGGTTCAAGCGATTCTCCTGCCTCAGCCTCCTGAGTAGCTGTGATTACAAGTGCCTACCACTGCGCCCGGCTAATTTTTGTGTTTTTAGTAGAGACGGGGTTTCACCATCTTGGTTAGGCTAATCTTGAACTCCTGACCTCGTGATCTACCCACCTCAGCCTCCCAAAGTGCTTTGAGACAGAGTCTCGCTCTGTCGCCCAGTCTGGAGTGCAGTGGCGCGATCTCGGCTCACTGCAATCTCCACCTCCCCGGTTCAAGCGATTCTCCTGCCTCAGCCTCATGAGTAGCTGGGATTACAGGCTCCTGCCACCATGCTGGGCTAATTTGTGTATTTTTAGTAGAGATGGGGTTTCACCATGTTGGCCAGGCTGGTCTTGAACTCCTGACCTCAAGCCATCTGCCTTGGCCTCCCAAAGTGCTGGGATTACAGGTGTGAACCACCGTGCCCGGCCTTCCTTAGTGGCCCTTCTAACCTTAAGCTGCTTTTCCTTCCTGACAGCGGGGCCCTACTCTCCTGGTCTCTTTCCTGCTTGGGCAAGGTGCCATGAGGCTTTTCCTAGGCCTTGACTTTGCTGTAGCTTCTAAGGTGTCCTGTGGCGGCAAAAGGGACGTGTGCTCTGTGGGTGGGTGCAGCCACCTGTAGAGCTGCAGCTATATCCGCAGGATGGTTGTGTGACTGATGGTCCTTGGGGAGCCCAGCAGTGAGGATCTCAGCAGCCCACCTGTCTCAGAGTCCCCGCTGTGCACCCAGGCCCAGGGCTCAGTGAGTGAGAGCTCTCCGACCTCGGTGGGGGCGGGGCTAATTGACCTTCAGACCCACCGTGTGCCAGTGCTGGCTGGCACACAGCACTGCTTGGACTTCCCCTGTGGGAAAGGATGGGGACAGATCAGTCTTTGGAAGAATGGAGCGCTGGCTTTGCTCAGCCCTGTTCTTGGGAAGGTTTGATCTGGAGAGCCGCAGCAGCCAGACCCTGGGGAGGCAGGTTAGTGAGCAGGCTCCCAACTTACGAGCTAGGAAGGCTGACGGCTGCTCATTTCCCCCCATGTGGACCTCATCAGGGGGTCCTTCCTGAGGGCGAGCGCTAGGTTCGTCTGCGTTTCTCTCTCCCAGTTGGGCCTGACTCTGGACGCCAGGCTGAGGGAGTACACAGCTCCTTCAGAGCACGGGCTCAGACGCTCAGATGCTCGGAGCGCTTCCGGCTGCTTTTCCATGGGTAACTCACATGTTCTTCCTGCAGGCTGGCATTTGTCTTTCATGGCTTTTTTCCATCGGTCAGAATTACAGTCTTTTGATTGTATGTACGTACCTGGTTATTATCAGATATCTAGTTTAAAATGTGCATCTGAATATAGATTTTCTTGGTGAACGCATTGCGTTCTCATTCCGTAAAAAGTCGGAAGCTCAAAATGATGCTTAAAAAAAAATCTTAGCAAGCTCTCCTGTGCAGATGCTGCTGGCGCTGAGCTTTGTGCCTGGGGCAGAAAGGGTGAGGACGGCCCCGGTTGGTTTAGGAAAAGTGGTTATGAACAGAACGGGCCCCATGCTCCTGGCCTGAGGAAATGTTGTGTGAAAAAGATGGCTTCTACAGCTTGAAGGGGGACGGTCCACCTGATGCTCCTGTCCCTCTCTGAGCCCCAGGGGCAGAAGGGAAACAGTCAATAGCACGGCCGTTGCAGATGGTGCCCATAGAGGGAGGGTAGTTAGTGTCTGAGCAGGAGAGGGTGACCGGCCTTTGTGGGGCTGCTTCAGAGAGCCGGGCAGAGTCTGGGCCCCAACGTGGACTAGCAGGGGAGGAGCTCTCCTGGCTGGGGTGGCGACTCGGGGAGGTCTGGGTTGCCTGAGCAGGGAATCGGCCTCCAGTGGGGGAGGTTCTGAGTGGGACGCGCTCTTCGTGTGGGCCTGGAGGACCTCTAGGCGGCCTGCACTCGCCTGATACAGCTGGCTTCTGCTGGGAGGCTGGGTTTGCATCCAAACTCTGAGACCTTTTGGACAAAACATGCCAAAGAAGTTGGTGGTAGTAAGAAATTCATACTAAACTTGTTCTGTTAGGGTTTTTTTCCTTCCAGGTATATTATTTCCCTTCAGTAGCCCTACATTTTAAAAGTTAACGTTCAGCGTTGAGTCAGGGTCAGGTTTTGAATGACACAGGATGTTTTCAGATCCTGAGTTTACCTGAAGCTCTCAAAGTAGCCTCCTAACAAAAATTATTGAAAACATCAACTATTTTGGAATACTTTTAGGTATGTAGAAAAATTGCAGACGACACAGAATTTCCATAATTTCCCCCAGCCAGCTTCCCCTAATGCCATGACATGACCGTGATACCTCTGTCACTCTGTCGAAACTGAGGTGTTCGCGCTGGCACCACACTACTCACCGAGCGACAGGCCTGTTTTGGATTTTATCAGTTTTCCTCCTGATGTCCTTGCTGTCCCAGGACCCCGCCCCGGTGCCACATCGCATCGCGTTGTCCTGTCTCATTCGCCCCCTCTGGTGTAGGATAGCTGCCGTCCTTCCTTGTTTGTCATCAGCTTGGTACTTTTGAGGAGTCCTGGTCAGGTATTTTGCAGAATGTGCCTTCATTTGGGTTTGTTTGATGTCTTGTGGTTGGACAGGTTGTGGGGTTAGGAAGAATCCCACAGAGATGAGGTGCCCTTAGTGCGTCGTATTGGGGTACAGGACATCCACGTGACTCATCGCTGGTGACGTTCAACAAAATTACTTACAAAACTTTTAAAAAATTATTATTGTTTGCTTTAGAGATGAGCTCTCGCTCTGTCATCCAGGCTGGAGTGCAGTGGTGGGATCATAGCTCACTGCAGTCTCCAACTCCTGGGCTCAAGCGACCCCCCCACCTCAGCCTCCTGAGTAGCTGGGGCTACAGGTACGTGCCACTGTGTCTGGCAAAATTAGTTTTACTTTACCAAAAGGAAGCACATAGGCCTGCTCTGCTCTCTGCTACTTGGGGGTTTTGTGTCATAGATTGTAGGACACTGGTGGTAATTTAATTTCAGAAGGGACCTTCTTGCTCACCCAGTTGGATCCTTCCAGTTTCTAGATGAAGACACTTGGGACCTGGAGGCCTTCTGACTTTTGGGTCAGAGCTGGCATGGAGTCCAGGCACCTGCTTTCTGCAGGCATGCATGCTCCTGGGACACTCTGCAGGGACAGAGCCATCCCCAGCAAGGCAGACTGACAGGGCTGGTTTCCAGTCGGGTGGGGCCGCATCCCTCCAGGGGATGTGAGGCAGGTTTGAGATGAGTCTGCTCCCCTTCTGCCTGCTGCTCCTGTCTTTTTTTTTCTTTTTCTTTTTCTTTTCTTTTTTTTTTTTTGAGACGGAGTCTCGCTCTGTTTCCAAGGCTGGAGTGCAGTGGCGCGATCTCAGCTCACTGCAACCTCTGCCTCCCAGGTTCAAGTGGTACTCCTGCCTCAGCCTCCCAAGTAGCTGAGACTACAGGCATGCGCCCCCACACCTGGCTTATTTTGCGTTTTTAGTAGAGACAGGGTTTCTCCATGTTGGTCAGGCTGGTCTCCAATTCCTGACCTCAGGTGATCCTCCCAAAGTGCTGGGATCACAGGCGTGAGCCACCGCAACTGGCCTAGGAGTAACTTCTTAATGAATATTTTAATAATATAAATCTTAGTCTGAATTTCTGACTGTGTCGCCTAGATGCCATGTAGGGGAATGGGCAGGTCAGAGGGTGTGGCCTGCGGTGTGGCGAGGCACTGAGGATTAGGTGCTGCAGTTTTCCTCCGGCCCCTCCTGGTTCCCTGGTGAACACACATCAGCCTCAGATGGGCGACCCCCTACTCATGGGAGGGCTGGGAGTGTGGGCCTTGTAGTTGGATTCTGCTTCAGAATTGCGTGTGACCTCACTGTGGAGTGTTTGACTGGACAAAAGCCTGCTGTATACTCAGTGTCCCCATCTGTAGAAAGGATGCCGATGGTACCCACCCCCAGAGTTGTTTTGAGGACTAACCACGATAATACATGTAAAATGCTCAGAAGAATGTGTGGCAAACAGCAAGCACTTAATAAATTTTTTTTTTTAGTAGAGAAAAATGGCATTTTATTTATTTTAAACAACAGCATTTAAAGTTATACCTATAAGGGGCACACAGAAGATATATGGAGAGTTTAAAGAATGAAAATAAACTCACACGTGCCCACCACCCTACTTGAAAAACAGGATTTTACCAGAAGGCTCGAGTGGCCCTCCAGATTGTAGTTTCTGGCCCCTCCCGTTCAGAGGTAACTGGCATCCTGGTTTTCATGTTGATCAGTGGTGTTTAAAGTACACCTGTAGGAAGTTCCAAAGTGCAGGAAGGGAACAAAGCCTCCTTGCAGAGAAATCTTGTACTTTGGTGTTTCATCATCTGTTTGTGTGACAAATATACAACGTTAATGTTGAAGATGTGGGTTAGTGAAATTGAGACCTGGCGCTTCCTGAGGCTGGCAGCCCGGTTGAGCCTGAGGACCAGACTTGAGGCAGTTGGCAGTCCGCGCCTCGTTGCCCTCTGTCTGCCCTGGGTAAGTGAGAGGCTCCTTGGGAGGCCAGTGGAGATGGCTGTGGGAGGACAGATTGAGTAGCTGTCCTTGGAGCTGCTCCTCCCTCCCTTCGTGGAGAAATAGAAACAGCTTTCCTCCGGCCCTCACCTGTTGCCAGGGCTCCACGCTGGTGGGGGCGAGCTGCGTTTTGCTGAGTTGCACCGTGGGAGAGCGTTGGTGACCACTTGCCTGCTGTGGGCCAGCTCCCCGTGGCCAAGGACCAGCGTGGGCAGGGCCTTCGGGCACGGGTTGCTGGTACGAGCACACCGAGAATCCCCTCCGCCATAGGGCCTGCCCTGTGAGCTGCCCACCAGATTCCACGGAGTGCTTCACACTCCTGTCTGGTGTGGGTCCCGCAGCCCTTGTGGGTGGGCCCATGTCATTAGCCTCATTTTAGAGAAGAGTCTTGATGGGTCGGAGAGCGGTGGCTTACCCACAGGTAAGCTGTAAATCTGGAACTCAACTGGGGCAAGCCTTACTTCCTTTTCCTCTTTGTCGCCTAGTATGACGCCGTGCCCATCCAGTCCAGCGTGGTGTTATGTTCCTGCCCATCCCCATCAATGGTGAGGACCCAGACTGAGTCCAGCACGCCCCCTGGCATTCCTGGTGGCAGCAGGCAGGGCCCCGCCATGGACGGCACTGCAGCCGAGCCTCGGCCCGGCGCCGGCTCCCTGCAGCATGCCCAGCCTCCGCCGCAGCCTCGGAAGAAGCGGCCTGAGGACTTCAAGTTTGGGAAAATCCTTGGGGAAGGCTCTTTTTCCACGGTGAGTATTTGCTGCTGCTGTGTGTCAAACGTTGTTTCTTTTTCTCCTTTTCTTTCCCAACCAGGTTGTCCTGGCTCGAGAACTGGCAACCTCCAGAGAATATGCGAGTGAGTATGGGCTGCAGGGAGCTGTGCGTCCGCTGATAGTAACTCACTTCTCTCTCACCTGAAGTTAAAATTCTGGAGAAGCGACATATCATAAAAGAGAACAAGGTCCCCTATGTAACCAGAGAGCGGGATGTCATGTCGCGCCTGGATCACCCCTTCTTTGTTAAGCTTTACTTCACATTTCAGGACGACGAGAAGCTGTGTATCCTTTGCGTGGTTGGTGCCGTCTGAAGCTTTTTACACTTCCTTAACTGCACGATATTCAGATTTCGGCCTTAGTTATGCCAAAAATGGAGAACTACTTAAATATATTCGCAAAATCGGTTCATTCGATGAGACCTGTACCCGATTTTACACGGCTGAGATTGTGTCTGCTTTAGAGTACTTGCACGGCAAGGGCATCATTCACAGGTAACCGCGGGGGTGGCTGGGTGGGTTTGCAGTTCTTCTCAAATGTGAAAATCTGCTTTTACAGGGACCTTAAACCGGAAAACATTTTGTTAAATGAAGATATGCACATCCAGATCACAGATTTTGGAACAGCAAAAGTCTTATCCCCAGAGAGCAAACAAGGTGTGTGAGTTTTATTTCTAGCAGAGCCTGGCAGTCCGAGTGTGACCTTCTCTCTCCTCTGCAGCCAGGGCCAACTCATTCGTGGGAACAGCGCAGTACGTTTCTCCAGAGCTGCTCACGGAGAAGTCCGCCTGTAAGAGGTAACCACTTTCATCTAAGCCGTGCTTCCCTTTTGTTTGTTTGTTTGTTTCCCCTACCTTAAAGTTCAGACCTTTGGGCTCTTGGATGCATAATATACCAGCTTGTGGCAGGACTCCCACCATTCCGAGCTGGGTAAGGAGACGGCGTTGCCTGGGCCTTGGAGCGGGATGACTTTTTTTTTCTTAAATTTTTACAGAAACGAGTATCTTATATTTCAGAAGATCATTAAGTTGGAATATGACTTTCCAGAAAAATTCTTCCCTAAGGCAAGAGACCTCGTGGAGAAACTTTTGGTAAATATCGTGAATTTCCTTTTAGAAAGGTGCTGGCAGTGACTTGTCTTGATTGTTACTTAAGGTTTTAGATGCCACAAAGCGGTTAGGCTGTGAGGAAATGGAAGGATACGGACCTCTTAAAGCACACCCGTTCTTCGAGTCCGTCACGTGGGAGAACCTGCACCAGCAGACGCCTCCGAAGCTCACCGCTTACCTGCCGGCTATGTCGGAAGACGACGAGGACTGCTATGGCAATGTAAGCTGGCCGGGATGGCGGGCGAGGCAGGTGTGCGGTTCTCACTTTCCCTTCTTCTCTGCAGTATGACAATCTCCTGAGCCAGTTTGGCTGCATGCAGGTGTCTTCGTCCTCCTCCTCACACTCCCTGTCAGCCTCCGACACGGGCCTGCCCCAGAGGTCAGGCAGCAACATAGAGCAGTACATTCACGATCTGGACTCGAACTCCTTTGAACTGGACTTACAGTTTTCCGAAGATGAGAAGAGGTTGTTGTTGGAGAAGCAGGCTGGCGGAAACCCTTGGTAAGAACTTATGGACATAAGCAATGCTTTTTTGGGAGCATCTCTTTCTTGTTTCTTTCCACAGGCACCAGTTTGTAGAAAATAATTTAATACTAAAGATGGGCCCAGTGGATAAGCGGAAGGTGAGTGGTCAGTGGTCCCGCTGCTCCGCACGCTGAGGCCTGTTGTTTTGTGTTTTGGCGTCAGGGTTTATTTGCAAGACGACGACAGCTGTTGCTCACAGAAGGACCACATTTATATTATGTGGATCCTGTCAACAAAGTTCTGAAAGGTGAAATTCCTTGGTCACAAGAACTTCGACCAGAGGCCAAGAATTTTAAAACTTTCTTTGTCCACACGGTGAGTCTGTTCCCAGGGATTTCTGTGTGCAGTGGAGAACACTAAACGGCTTCTGTCTTCGCAGCCTAACAGGACGTATTATCTGATGGACCCCAGCGGGAACGCACACAAGTGGTGCAGGAAGATCCAGGAGGTTTGGAGGCAGCGATACCAGAGCCACCCGGACGCCGCTGTGCAGTGACGTGGCCTGCGGCCGGGCTGCCCTTCGCTGCCAGGACACCTGCCCCAGCGCGGCTTGGCCGCCATCCGGGACGCTTCCAGACCACCTGCCAGCCATCACAAGGGGAACGCAGAGGCGGAAACCTTGCAGCATTTTTATTTAAAAGAAAAGAAGAAAAAAAACACCCAACCACACAAAGAACAAAACCAGTAACAAACACAAAGGAATTCAGGGTCGCTTTGCTTGCTCTCTGTGCTCCGTGGAGGCCTCCGTGTGCCCTCGTTGCCGTGGGGACCCAGCTCCATGCACGTCAACCCAGTCCCGCCCAGACTAGTGGACAGACCTGGTGTCACCAGTTTTTCCTAGCATCAGTCCGAACCATGCGCCCGCCCTGCCCCAACTGTGTGCTGGTCCTGCTGTGGCCGAGGGGACCGGGTGTGTTTGGCTCTTTATGCCCCTCCCGCTGTGGTCCTGGAACTCTTCACCAGGGAGGGAGCCCTGCGGGGGCCGCAGCTTTGTGGAGGGAGCCGCCGTGCTTCTGTCACCTGCTCCCTTTCTTGCGTCTCCCTGTGATGGGCCCTTAGGCCTGGCTGGGCCCATTACATATCCCTGTGGTGGCTCTGGTGGCAGCTTTCTGTGGCCCCTGCTGTGTTGGCAGGCAGGTTTGCGTGGTGAGGAGCGGGAGGGGTTGGAGTGGTGCGGGAGCAGGCTGCCGAGTGGAGGGTGCCATCGAGGGCTCCGGATCCCTTATCCTACTTAGCAGTGTTGGTCTCTGGGGCTGGAAGCCGAGCGCATGCTGGGAGCGGTACTGTCAGAAGTGAGCCCAGTTAGTACCCCGCTGGCTCACTGCACGAGAGAGTCCTGCCCCGAGCCCTAGGTGGGGCCAGGAGGTGCCTTGGAGAAGCCAGCCAGAGCAGAGAGGGCTGCTGACTTCCGTGTGGAGCAGAGAGGCCTGAGGGCCTCCTAAAAGGTTTAAATGTCCACGCCTCTCCAGTTGCTGAAGTAGGGTCTGAGAGAACCCTGGCATCAGCAGACCCAGGGTGCTTCTGTCTCCTGCAGACCACGCCAGGGAGTGCAGACACCACCGTCACACACGCCCCTTTTGTGTTTTGGTTCAAGTTTCTCAGAGCCCCTCAGAGCTTCTACATCTGTGCATCAGAAATCTCACAGCCTTCTCATGCTGCCGGCTCATCTGGGCCCATAGAGTGGGCTTTGCCAGTTGCTGTTGCACAGGAGGCGAGAACAGCACACTTCAACCCCAGCTTGCTGGTCGGCTTTCCTCTAGAGAGAGCCGGTTTTGGGGCCATTTCCCTTTGATGCTTTGGTGGCCTTGCCCCGCTCTGCAGCACAGACAGGCCAGATGCATTTGTCCTTTGCCTAGCTACTCCCCAGGTAGAGAGTGCTCCTGGTGGCCTGGCAGGTCTGGGCCCTTCTCTCCCTGCCCAGGTTGTCCCTGGAGGGCAGCCCTCACTCCCTTTGGGGGAGAGGCAGACATTGCTGCCCACAGACCTGCCTCTGACTCAACTGTGTCCACCCTCCCTGGTCCCTACCCCCAAGTCACAGGTGACTCAGCAGTGACCCTGTGTGCCAGGCCAGATCCAAACTGAGAGGGAAGGTGTCGTTTTTACACTGCTAATGACGAGAGTGGCTCTTTTTAGCTAGGCGAGTACAGACGGGGCCTGGGAGGGGGCAGAGATGTTCCCCAGGCCCTGCCTGTGGTTCCTGCCTGGGCCTTGGCTGCTGCTGTGTGAGAGCTGCATGTGAGCCTGTGACCGTGAGCTGGGGTGAGCTGGGCCGCACCTACCCTGGGGCCCCAGGGAGCAGGACGCTCCGGGGCCCAGCACGTTGCCCTGGGCCTGTGGCCGGAGTCGGAGTCCTCTCTCCTCCTCCTGGCTTTTGGAAAGGCTTGGCTGTGTTGGGGAGTCTCTCTTAGCCCTTTCAGGAATTTCTGTTCAGGCTTCCTCCTCCTCATCAGCTATTTTACCCATCTCAGAACGTCCTGTGTCTCCATGTAGGAGAGTGGCTCTCTCAGATCTCTCAGGGCGTCTGGTTATAGGGAAACAAGTGGAGCAGGGACGTGGCTTTAATTGGAGCACTCGGCTGGGCTGCTTGGGGAGACTCTTCCGTGCGTTCTTCCTCTGGATAGAACCACCACCTCCTGGGCGTCACTGACAAGCTCCATCTTAACCTCCAAAGCCACAGAACTAGGGGCTCAGAGCCAGAGCTGGCAGCCGCCAGCCAAAATGATGCCATTGCCTGAGCTGACAGCCAAGCCCTTCTGTGGGTCACCTTTCTCCTCACCCAGCCCCTTGCTCTTCCCTTTTGAAAGGCCCGTGTGTTTTCTTTCCTTACCCTGTGCTTGCTCATGTCTACTCCGGTTTTCTCTACCACATCCTTAGAGCCATCACCTGGCACGCAGGCGCCTTACATTCTACGGTAGAACGTGGGGTACTGTGTGTGCACATAGACACACTTACGTGGAATTACAGTTGTGGGTTTATCCAAGATGAGGAAGATTTCACCTGCTGTTTAATAGACTTGGGGCCATGTGCCTCCCCACACATGGGCAAGGACAGGTGGAATGTCGGGACCACACTGTGCGGCTTCTCGGCACAAAGCGGAGGGAGGCTGTGGTCGCTGCCGGCCTAGGTGTCCCAGGTGCCCCGCCTTTCTCTGGGACACAGTTGGGGGCTGGCTTCTGAGGGATTCCTTTCTCCCCTCTTTGTGTGGCCCCAGCCAGGGCGGTGGGCAGTCCTGGTGTAGAGCACAAGCCTCTCCACCCTAGAGAAATGCCTCTGTACCACGGCTACCATGTGGAACCTTAACTTGCAGAAGGCTTGTTAACAATTGTTTTGAGAGAGATGGCTGGTCATGCCACAGCTGCTGGGGACTCCGCCTACTCCAGCCCTCTTGGGACACACTGTGGGATTTGTGGCCCTTCCCCAGAGGAATTGTGGAGACTGTCCCATGGAACAAACCCTCAGGCACCAGCACAGGGCTCTGGGTGACTCAGTAAAACTAACGTTTGTCTCTGACAAGATCAGCTGTAGGCTCACCGGCCAGAGAAGACCACTGTGAGCATTTTGCCGTATATCCTGCCCTGCCATTTGTTCACTTTTTAAACTAAAATAGGAACATCCGACACACACCGTTTGCATCGTCTTCTCCCTTGATATTTTAAGCATTTTCCCATGTCATGAGTTTCTCAGAAACATGTTTTTAACAATTGTACTATTTAGTCATTGTCCATTTACTATAATTTATCTGACCATTTCCCTACTGTAAAATACTTAAGACGGTTTCTGATTTTTCCACTATTTAAATAATGCTGTGATGAATATCTTTAAAATCTTCTGATTTCTTACTTTTTTCCCCCTTAGATGCCTGGAAGTGGTATTTTGAGGTGAAAGAGTTTGTTCATTTTGAAGATATTTCTGTCTCTCTCTCGACCTGATGTGTAGACGCTCACTTCCAGTAGCAGAACCACCTTAGTTGTGTCTTACAGATTCTGAACAAATCGGTTTCTGATAAGCCATGTGTTCCAAAGAATGTCTGAATAAGACCGCTCTTTATTTAAATGCTAAGAGGATGTCACTACTGCAATCCATCTGTGGCCGATTTTTTCCAAGAGCCAATTTCCTTGTTTTGGTTGCAAGAACCTGGCTCTGCCTGCATGTCAGCTCTCTGCCCTCCCTGCTGCCGTGGCTTTCAAGCGCTTGGCAGAATCTTGTACTTCGTGTCCACAATGGTACTGAATTTGCATCTGCACAGTCAGCAGAGATAACAAGTGTTGAACTGACCTTGCCACATGCTTAGTGAGTGATTTGTAATTAAGTTTATAGACTCAGAAGGTATATTAGGACATTTGGAATCAGTAGCAGAGCAAAGCCTCTTTGAAAAAAACCACGTAGCTGATTGGGTTTTACAAGAGTGCATTTGTCTCCCCCTTCCACCCGTGGGGCCCCACCTTCAGGTCTTAGTGGTTCACAAGAGCCCAGCAGCCAGGCTGGCTTTTTCATTGTAGGGCGTGGTTGTCCCAGCTGGTGTAGATTTCAGGCCGCCCCCCCCAACTCCCTGCCCACAGTGTTGCAGATTGCCTGGCTGGCAGCAAGTCCAGACCACCCAAATTTGGTTGGATTCTTCATTTCTCCACTGTAGTTGGGGTCCATTGATTGTGCAGGGGAACGTGCAGGAGGTTTTTCTAGGCACCGTGTTCAGTGCTGCTTCACTCTACCAGAGATTATGGCCAAATTGCACGGAATTTGGTTTCTTGCCCTCTGAAGCCTGAGGGCCCCCCCTTGCCTGGCTGGTTGACAGACCCGGGGTGGTCACTGCTGAGACTTCAGAGATCGCAGCTGCTGTGAGAATACGGTGAAGGTACTTTGTTCTGGAAGATGTTGTCATACACTTTTCCCCAGTTATTTTCAAACTTGACATGAGCCTATGTTGACTCACTGGGTGGGGGTCCCTTCTTACGCAGCACACGTGGCAAGTGCCTGAATCGGGGCTGGAGGCACTTCAGAGCCTCTGAGGGGCCACCACTTCTGGCCCAAAATTGCAGGGTTGTAGATGAGGCTGCCTGTGGAGAACTGGTGTGAGGAGGAAGCTGTTTCCAACAAAGAGCACTTTCATCTGTTGAGATGGCTGTGGTGAGCAACTGAACGAGCCTACGTGTGTACCTGAATTTTCCCCGTAACTCATTTCTTCCATATGAAGAAACACCAAACTATGTACAGAGAACTTTTTACAAAAGGCAGACCTTTTTTAAGCTGTGTAACCCACATAGCCTAACCACCTGGCAGAATGACTACGAATAGGGGTCATTGTGCTGGTAAAAGCCTCTATTACGACTGTAAGTAAGTTGGATGTTGGCAAAATTAAATTGTTACAGTATTTAGAGCTGCTGTAGCTGTTCCTTCACAACATAAAATAGGATAAATGACTAGTACGTCTTTCAGGTGGGTGGCAAGCAGAACATGCGTAATATTCTCTACCTGGTCTGTAGCTGTAACTGTGATGTACAGACAAAGCAAAAATTAAAAGAACTTATGAAAACAAATGCAATGATACTAGGATATACACTTTTGTATTTTTATTCTTATATAAGGTTATTTGCTGGCTATTGTTGGCCTCTAGTTCAGTCTGTGTTATTTAAATTCTAATATATGAATTATTTGAATTGAATTCATGTTCGGGGCCACGTTGTTGTATGTATTGATGTACAGCCTTGAATGTGAATAATTATTGTAAACTATATTTTACAACTTTTTTTCTGGCTTTATTATATAAATTTTCTATTGGGTCAGTGATTTAATCATATAATTTAATGAATCTGTTTATCCTTTTTTTTTTTCCAAATACTTGTGCTTTAGGTGTAGTTACCAGATGATGAATTTTCCTCGTATGGTCAGTAGTCTTGTAATAAAAAGCATGTAGAGTGTAGAGGTTTGCTGGCGTGGCTCTTCCTTTGACCC